CACCAACACACACATGCACACATGGTATCCTAATAGAAGGCAAGGAGAATAGACATTTACTGAGCACTTCCTATGTGCCACATGTTTTATATACATTAGGATATTACAGTATATGGTAGCTTTTATCCATTCATTCAATCTCAATACTTTTTTTTTTTTTTAAGAGTAGAGCAACTGAGGCTCACAGCAGTTATGTAACCTGCCCAAAGTCACACAGCATGATGGAGGGTCTGGATTGGAGATTTTGTCTGACTACAACACTCATGTATCAAATCCTATTCAGTTTTGATGTTAAAAATTCTGTGGTTGAATTCGTCACAGTGTCTTTAAATAAAACAACAACAAACAAAACACAGCAAACCTTAACATAGTTGCTAATCATATGAGTTTACAAGGCCACCTGTGTCTTTACTATCAGTTACACTCCTTCCCACCCCATCACATTAATCACTCAGGTCTAGGGATTTGCAAGTTTGCTAACAGCCGAATGGAACAAAGACAAAACGCTAAAATTTGTGATGTGGGCCTAACTCCAAAGCCTTCAAGAAAAAAAAAAAAAGGCCAGGCGCAGTGGCTCATGCCTGTGATCTCAACACTTTGGGAGGCCTAGGAGGGTGGATCACCTGAGGACAGGAGTTCGAAACCAGCCTGACCAACATGGTGAAACCTCGTCTCTACTAAATACAAAAAAATTAGCTGGGCGTGATGGCGCATGCCTGTTAATCCCAGCTACTTGGGAGGCTGAGGCAGGAGAATCGCTTGAATCCGGGAGGCAGAGGTTGCAGTGAGCCGGTATTGCGTCACTGTTGCCCACTCCAGCCTGAGCAACAAGAACGAAACTCCGTCTCAAAAAAAAAAAAAATAGCCATTTGTGCTTTCAATCTCTCCGCTTCCGGCCTCCACCCGGCGGGAAAAAACTCCCGCACGTGGGCCTCCACGATTCCTTGGCATGCGTGTCACTCTGGGCAACAGGCTGGTCGGCCACGACTGCGCAGGCGAGAGGCACAGAGCGACTGGAGACTGTAGTCCCCCGGTTTCCCTGGAGACCAGGCGGAAGCGGCCGGAAGTAGCGCTGCGGTTGGCAGCGGCGGGATGGAGAAGCTGGGGGTGGAGCCGGAGGAGGAAGGCGGCGGCGACGACGACGAGGAAGACGCCGAGGCCTGGGCCATGGAACTGGCGGACGTGGGGGCGGCAGCCAGCTCGCAGGGTGCGCCGCAGCCAGAGGAGCCAGCGGCCTCCAATTTCTTTTTATTTCTTTGCATATTGTGCAGGAGTTCATGATCAAGTGTTGCCCACACCAAATGCTTCATCCAGAGTCATAGTACATGTGGATCTGGATTGCTTTTATGCACAAGTAGAAATGATCTCAAATCCAGAGCTAAAAGACAAACCTTTAGGTAACTGTAGATTTATAATATTTTTAATTGCATGCTTGGGTTTCTCATAAAATATTTTTTACAGGGGTTCAACAGAAATATTTGGTGGTTACCTGCAACTATGAAGCTAGGAAACTTGGAGTTAAGAAACTTATGAATGTCAGAGATGCAAAAGAAAAGTGTCCACAGTTGGTATTAGTTAATGGAGAAGACCTGACCCGCTACAGAGAAATGTCTTATAAGGTTACAGGTACAAATGATAAGCAATGTACTTTTAGCATTTACATTTGTGCTCCAATATTATTTCAATTTAGAATTACTGGAAGAATTTAGTCCAGTTGTTGAGAGACTTGGATTTGATGAAAATTTTGTGGATCTAACAGAAATGGTTGAGAAGAGACTACAGCAGCTGCAAAGTGATGAACTTTCTGCGGTGACTGTGTCGGGTCATGTATACAATAATCAGTGTGAGTGGGTTCTTATTCATTCTACCTACTAAGTGACTTTGAATGACATTTGTTGTTTTTAAAGCTATAAACCTGCTTGACGTCTTGCACATCAGACTACTTGTTGGATCTCAGATTGCAGCAGAGATGCGGGAAGCCATGTATAATCAGTTGGGGCTCACTGGCTGTGCTGGAGTGGCTTCTAATAAACTGTTGGCAAAATTAGTTTCTGGTGTCTTTAAACCAAATCAACAAACAGTCTTATTACCTGAAAGTTGTCAACATCTTATTCATAGTTTGAATCACATAAAGGAAATACCTGGTAAGACAAATATATTTGAAAAGTACATATACTTTTAACATTGTATGCATTTCTTTTTATTTAGGTATTGGCTATAAAACTGCCAAATGTCTTGAAGCACTGGGTATCAATAGTGTGCGTGATCTCCAAACCTTTTCACCCAAAATTTTAGAAAAAGAATTAGGAATTTCAGTTGCTCAGCGTATCCAAAAGCTCAGTTTTGGAGAGGATAACTCCCCTGTGATACTCTCAGGACCACCTCAGGTACATGATGATACTTATTTTAATTAAGTACTTGTGCTAATCCTTATTTATGCTTCTTTGATAGTCCTTTAGTGAAGAAGATTCATTTAAAAAATGTTCATCTGAAGTTGAAGCTAAAAATAAGATTGAAGAACTACTTGCTAGTCTTTTAAACAGGTGATTTTCAATCCATTTTGCCAAGTCATCCTATTCCTTATTTCCACTTTCTCTTTATTTTTAGAGTATGCCAAGATGGAAGGAAGCCTCATACAGTGAGATTAATAATCCGTCGGTATTCCTCTGAGAAGCACTATGGTCGTGAGAGTCGTCAGTGCCCTATTCCTTCACATGTAATTCAGAAATTAGGGACAGGTATGGACTAGTTTTCCAACAGTTTCATTAGCCAGTCTAGCTATTTCTTTTGGATCTGTTGTAGAACTATGAATTGAAGAAAGTGAAATCAGTATGCTGCCACCCTGCCACTTCTTCTTGAAATCTGGAAAGCTGGAGAAGTTACTGACAATTGTAACCCAGTGATAAGGAACCAGGAATTGAGAAGCTGCTGTTGCCTCTGTTGTTGATGCATCTACCTCTTGGCACACAAGAGTCTGGTAGTTGGACACTGGAACACAGAAAAGAAGACTCACATATCCTTGTTTTTGCTAGCCATCAGAAATGGCAATAAAATAATAATAATAATGAAGAAACATGGCTTCTGCTTCACTAAGAAAGTACTATTGAATTACTATTGAAATTACTATTGAATTTTAAAAAGTGGTCAGTATAGTATATTTGTGTCATAGTGGTCATTCCTTTTTGTTTCAAATTACCAACTTGTATTCTAATAAAGTTTAGCCAATAGTTGATTTATCTAAACCAAACCTATGTAGATACATGTATACTGAGACAGAACAATTTGTGATGTTGACAGAAGAATATTTCATCTATTTAGGCTTAGCCAGACTATAGTGTTCTACTTCAATTGTCATCAACTTTTTTGATATAACACCCTAGCAGTGAAAAAAACTTGGGAGGTACACACTCACAGAATCTGTATATTTACTAAAGATGCACCAAAGTTTAGGTTTAGCCTTAGTATGCACTTCCTTGGTGTTTGGGTGGCCGAATAATCAAATAACTACATCAGCATCAATTTGTGGCATCCCATGAAATTGTGCACAAAATTATCATGTTCCTCACATAGTTTACATCATATCTAATCAGGATTAATGATTCTAGCCATAAAAATAGGGCATCACATTTAGATTTATTATTAACATCTGAATATTCACTTTCTTTTTTTAACTTTTATTTTAGAATTGAGGGATACGTGTGCAGGTTTGTTACAGAGATATATTGCATGATGCTGATATTTGGAGTACAAATGAATCCATCACCCAGATAGTGAGCATAGTATCCAATAGATAGTTTTTCAACCCTTGATCCCCTCTCTCCTTCTCCCTTATATTCCCCCCCAGCGTCTGTTGTTTCCATCTTTACATCCATGCATACCCAATGTTTAGCTCCCACTTATAAGTGAGAAAACGCAGTATTTGATTTTCTGTTTCTGTGTTTTTTGCTTAGGATAATGGTTTCCAGTGGCATCCATGTTGCTGCAAAGGACATGACTTTGTTCTTTTTTATGGCTGTGTAGTATTCCATGGTGTATATATGCCATATTATCTTTATCGAGTATATCATTGATGGGCACCTGGGTTGATTCCTAGGTGTTCATATGTCTTTGCTCTTGTGAATAGCGCTGCAGTGAACATATGGGTGCATGTGTCTTTTTGCTGGAATCATTTATTTTCCTTTGGGTATATACCCAGGAGTGGGATTCCTGGGTTGAATGATTGTTCAGTTCTTTGAGGAATCTCCAAACTGCTTTCCACAGTGGCTGAACTAATTTACATTCTCACCAACAGTGTGTAAGTATTCCCTTTTCTCTGTAGCCTCACCAGCACCTGTTATTTTTGACTTTTTAACAAAAGCCATTCTGACTGGTGTGAGTTGGTATTTCATTGTGATTTTGGATTGCATTTCTCTGATAATTAGTGATAAGCATTTTTTTCATATGTTTATTAGCTGCTTGTATGTCTTCTTTTGAGAAGTGTCTGTTTATGTCCTTTGCCCACTTTTTAATGGGGTTATTTGTTGTTTGCTTGTTGATTTAAATTCCTTATAGATCCTGGATATTAGGCCTTTGTTGGATGCATAGTTTGGAGATATTTTCTCCCATTCTGTAGCTTGTCTGTTTACACCTTTGATAGTTTCTCTTGCTGTGCAGAAACTCTTTAGTTTAATTAGGTCCCACTTGTCAATTTTTGTTTTCATTGTAATTGCTTTTGAGGACTTAGCCATAAACTCTTTGCCAATGCCAATATCGAGATGGGTGTTTCCTAGATTTTCTTCTAAGAATTTTGTAGTTTGATGGCTTACATTTAAGTCTAATCCATCTTGAGTTAATTTTGTGTATGGTGATAGGTGGGGGTCCAGTTGCATTCTTCTGCATATGGATAGCCAGTTATCCCAGCACCATGTATTGAATAGGCAGTTCTTTCTCTATTGCTTACATTTATCAACTTTGACAAAGATCAGATGGTTGTAGGTATGTGGCTTTATTTCTGAGTTCTTTTACTCTGCTCCATTGGTGTATATGTCTGTTTTTTAACCAGTAACTTTCTATTTTCGTTTCTGTAACCTTATAATACATTATACTTCGAAGTCAAGTAATATGATGTCCCCAGCTTTGTTCTTTTTGCTTAGGATTGCTTTGGCTATTTGGGCTTTTTTTTGGTTTTGTATGAATTTTAGAATAGTTTTTCTAATTTTGTGAAAAATGACATTGGTAGTTTGATAGGAATATCATTGAATCTGTAAATTACTCTGGGCACTATTACCATTTTAATGATATTCATTCATCCAATCAATGAGCATGGAATGTGTTTCCATTTATTTGTGTCATCTCTGATTTCTTTGAACAGTGTTTTGTAATTCTCATTGTAGAGATTTTTCACCTCCCTGCTTATGTGTATTCCTAGGCATTTAGTTCTTTTTGTAGCTATTGTGAATGGGATTGTGTTCTTGATTTGGCTGTCAGTTTTGATGTTGTTGGTATGTAGGAATACTACTGATTTTTGTACACTGATTTTGTATCCTGAAACTTTGCTGAAGTTATCAGATATAGGAACTTTTTGGCAGAGATTATGGGGGTTTCTAGATATATAATCATATTGTCTGCAAACGGGGATAGTTTGACTTCCTCTCTGGCTGTTTGGATACCCTTTATTCCTTTCTCTTCCTTGATTGCTGTGGCCAGGATTTCCAGTACTGTTGATTAGGAGTGGTGAGAGAGGGCATCCTTGCCTTGTTCTGATTTTCAAAGGGAATGCGTCCAGCTTTTGCCCATTCAGTATAATGTTGGCTGTGTATTTGTCATAGATGGTTTTTATTATTTTGACATATGTTCCTTTGATGCCTAGTTTGTTGAGGGCTTTTATCATGAGGGGATGTTGAATTTTGTCAAAAGCCTCTTCTGGATCCATTGAGATGATCATGTGGCTTTTGTTTTTAATTCTTCCTGGGATGCAAAGTTGGTTCAACATAATAATTTATTCACATTTATTGATTTGTATATGTTGAACCAACCTTGCATCCCAGGAAGAAAGCCTATTTGATTGTGGTTAATTAACTTTTTGATGTTCTGCTGGATTCAGATTGTTAGTATTTTGTTTATGGTTTTTGCATCAATGTTCATCAGCAATATTGGCCTGAAGTTTTCTTTTTTTGTTGTGTCTTTGCCAGTTTTTGGTATCAGGACGATGTTTGTTTCATAAAATGAGTTAGTGGGGAGTCCCTCCTCCTCAGTTTTCTTTGGAATAGTTTCAGTAGGATTGGTGCCAGCTCTTCTTTATATGTCTTATAGAATTCAGCTGTGAATCCATGTGGTCCAGGGCTTTTTTAAAAAATTATTACTGACTCAATTTTGGACTCATTAGTGGTCAGTTCAGGGTTTCAGTTTCTTCCTGGTTCAATCTTGAGATGTTGCATGCTTCCAGGAATTTATTCATTTCCTCTAGATTTTCTAGTTTGTGTGCATAGAGGTGTTCGTAATGGTCACTGGGTATCTTCTGTATTTCTGTGGGATCAGTTGTAATGTCATCTTTGTTTATTTCTGATTGTGTTTATTTGGATCTTCTTTTTTTCTTTGTTAATCTGATTAGTGGTCTATCAATCTTGTTTATTCTTTCAAAGAACCAACTTTTGATTTCATTGATCTTTTTGTATGGATTTTTGGGTCTCAGTGTTATTCTGTTATGCTCTGATTTTGGTTATTTATTTTTTTATGCTAGCTTTGCAGTCAGTTTGCTCTTGTTTTTCTAGTTCCTCTTCATGTAATGTTAGATTATTAATTTGAGATCTTTCTAACATTGATGTAGGCATCTAGTGCTATAAACTTTACTCTTATGACATTGCTTCAGCTGCGTCCAAATATTTTGGTATGCTATGTCTCTATTTTATTAATTTCAAAGATTTTTGGATATCTGCCTTACTTTCATTGTTTACCTGAAAGCCATTCAGGAGCAAGTTGTTTAATTTCCATGTAATTATATGGTTTTGAGAGATTTTTTGGTATTAATTTCTATTTTTATTGCACTGTGGTCTGAGAGTGTGCTTGGTGATTTCAATTTTTTTTCAATTTCTTGAGACTTGCTTTATGTATGGCCAAGTATGTGGTTGATCTTAGAGTATGTTTTGTGTGTGGATGAGAAGAATGTATATTCTGTGGTTGCTGGGTGGAATATTCTATAGATGTCTATTAGGTCCAATTGGTCAAGTGTTTGCTTTAAGTCCAGAATTTCTTTGTTAATTTCTACCTTAATGTACTGTCTAACACTGTCAGTGGGGTGGTGAAGTCTCTATTACTATGTGGCTAAGTCTTTTTGTAGGTCTAGAAGTAGTTGTTTTATGAATCGGTGCTCCAATGTTGGGCGCATATATATTTAGGATTGTTAAGTCTTCTTGTTGAATTGAACCCTTTGTCATTATATAATGCCCTTCTTTGTTCTTTTTGACTGTTTTTGATTTAAAGTCTGTTTTATCTGATACAAAAATAATGACCCCTATTCTTTTTTGTTTTCCATTTGCATGATGGATCTTTCTCCACCTCTTTACTTTGAGCCTCTGTGTGTCATTAATGTGAGATGGGTTTCTTGAAGACAGCAGACAGTTGGGTCTTGATTTTTTATCCAACTTGACATTTTATGCATTTTTTTTTTTTGAGACAGGGTCTTCCTTTGTTGCCTAGACTGGAATGCAGTGCTGTGCTTATAGCTCACTGCAGGCTTGAACTCCTAGGCTCATGCAATCTTCCTGCCTCAGCCTCCTGAGTAGCTGGGACTACAGGCATGTACCACCATGCCTGGCTAATTTGCTATTTTTTGTAGAGACAGGATTGCACTGTGTTGCCCAGACTGGTTTCAAAGTCCTGGGCTCAAGTGATCTTCCTGCCTTGGCTTCCCAGAAAGTTGGGATTATAGGTGTGAGCCACTGCACCAGACATCTATGCCTTTTAAGTTGGACATTTAGACTGTTGACATTCAAAGTTAATATTGGTATGGGACATTTTGATCCTGTCATCATGAATATGTACTTTCAACTATGGGTAAACATTCTAGATGTTACCTAATAAAATCTCATAAGCTTTTCTTGTGATTTCATCAGAGTCTAAATTTGTGATTATTATTGCAAAGAAAAATGTTGATATAATTGAAGATTGTGAAGCTTATTTTATGTACAAAACAATTATTAACAGCTTACAAATTATTGAGAGAGTGGATTAGCTTGGTCATTTTATGATGTAACATATTCTTTTTGAGTCCACAGAATAAAATGTGTGGTTATTTGTTTTGTGGTGTTATTTCAGTAATAGATAAT